GCAGTGGCTCGATCTCCGCTCACTGCAAGCTCCGCCTCCCGGGTTCACAGGATTCTTCTGCCTCAGCCTCCCGAGTAGCTGGGACTACAGGCGCCCGCCACTACGCCCGGCTAATTTTTTGTATTTTTAGTAGAGACGGGGTTTCACCATGTTAGCCAGGATGGTCTCGATCTCCTGACCTCGTGATCTGCCCGCCTCGGCCTCCCAAAGTGCTGGGATTACAGGCGTGAGCCACCTCGCCCGGCCTCCAATAATAATTTCTAAAATCCAATGTGTATACAGGTTTTAAAAACATTTTTTAATGATTGGACCAAAATTTTGACTCCCTTTTTGTATTTTAATATGAGTTATCTATACAATAGTTCAAAGTTGGGACTAGAAAGTAATTAGTCTTTGACTATCTGGACTTTGGTCTTTCTCGTATCTGGGCTTCAATTTTCTCATTTGGAAAATGAAGATTGGATGAGTTGATTTTCTAAGGTCTATTTCTAATGGAGTTGAATGAAAAAGAAAAAGGCAACTTAGGATCTTTGATAACTGGAATAAAAGGAGGCACACGCTTTGAATTACACAGAGATGGATTTGAATCTCATATTTTATTAGCTGCTGGAAGTTAGATTTTATTTTACTTAGCTATAAAGTGGAACTAATTAGGAGCTGTACTGAGGGCTGCTGGGGTTTAAGTGGGAACAATCCTATAATGTTCCCAGGATAATATGTATGCACCTATAAATGGTAGGACCATATTAAGGTCAGACAAACGTAAGGCTGAGCACATGACTTGATCTAGTAATTTCCACTCTGGCACTTGGAGAAGAGAGTGAGCATATCACTGTTCCTTACCAGCAGAGATGTCCCTCTGCCGTGATGAAACTGGAGCTGTCATGATTTATAAAAAGAACACCATCAGGGCAAAGGCGCCACATCTTGGCAAGAAATGCTTCACATAGTTTCCATCGTCACTAAGCTCTCCTTCCCACCCCGCACCCTGCTTCTATTTAAATCCCAGGCACTCCACTGGACCACACTCATTTTAGCCAGTGTCCAGGCTATCAGCAGAGAAAGACAGGTGGGCAGCATGGCTCCGGGCGAAAAGGAAAGCGGGGAGGGCCCAGCCAAGAGCGCCCTCCGGAAGATACGCACAGCCACCCTGGTCATCAGCTTGGCCCGAGGTTGGCAGCAGTGGGCGAATGAGAACAGCATCAGGCAGGCCCAGGAGCCTACAGGCTGGCTGCCGGGAGGGACCCAGGACTCACCTCAAGCTCCTAAACCAATCACACCCCCTACTTCACACCAGAAAGCTCAGAGTGCCCCAAAGTCGCCACCCCGCCTGCCAGAAGGACATGGAGATGGACAAAGCTCAGAGAAAGCCCCTGAGGTTTCTCACATCAAAAAGAAAGAGGTGTCCAAAACGGTGGTCAGCAAGACTTATGAGAGAGGAGGGGACGTGAGCCACCTCAGCCACAGGTACGAGAGGGATGCTGGTGTGCTTGAACCTGGGCAGCCAGAGAATGACATTGACAGAATCCTCCACAGCCACGGCTCCCCAACGCGGAGGAGAAAATGTGCCAACCTGGTGTCTGAGCTAACCAAGGGCTGGAGAGTGATGGAGCAGGAGGAGCCCACATGGAGGAGTGACAGCGTAGACACAGAGGACAGCGGCTATGGAGGAGAGGCTGAGGAGAGGCCCGAGCAGGATGGAGTGCAGGTGGCTGTGGTCAGGATCAAGCGCCCCTTGCCCTCCCAGTAAGTGAATGCATTCTCCCACTCCTTGTGTCAATCTTGATTGTTCACCCTCTCTCTACTTTAGGGTAAACAGATTTACAGAGAAACTCAACTGCAAAGCCCAACAGAAATATAGCCCAGTGGGCAACTTGAAAGGGAGATGGCAGCAGTGGGCTGATGAACACATACAATCCCAGAAGCTCAATCCTTTCAGTGAAGAGTTTGATTACGAGCTGGCCATGTCCACCCGCCTACACAAAGGAGATGAGGGCTATGGCCGCCCCAAAGAAGGAACCAAAACTGCTGAAAGGGCCAAGCGTGCTGAGGAGCACATCTACAGGGAAATGATGGACATGTGCTTCATTATCTGCACAATGGCTCGCCACAGACGAGATGGCAAGATCCAGGTTACTTTTGGAGATCTCTTTGACAGATACGTTCGTATTTCAGATAAAGTAGTGGGCATTCTCATGCGTGCCAGGAAACATGGACTGGTAGACTTTGAAGGAGAGATGCTATGGCAAGGCCGAGATGACCATGTTGTGATTACGCTACTCAAGTGAACCTTCAAAAACAAAAGCCAAATTTGGCCCACTATGGTCTTAATGCTAAATGCTCATGTAGGTAAAATGAAAATGCAAACTCTCTGTAATAAGTTAGTAAATATTAAACAATTTTTACATAAACGACTTTCTGGCATTCTATTTCTATCTAGAATGAGGAATTTTGGAGATTTTGAGAAGGCACAAAGCATTTCAGAAAGCACATAGAATGTTAATGTATAATAATAGTATTAATAGTTGAAATTCCACAGGGTGTTTTTGTTTTTGTTTTGAGACAGATTCTCTTTATGTCACCAAAGCTGGTCTTTTAACTCCTGGCCTCAAGTGATCCTCTCACCTCAGCCTCCCAAGTAGCTGGGATTATAGGCATGAGCAACAGCACCCAGCCACTTGTATATTTTAGGCAAAATATTTAGCTAGTCATTGTAGAAACTACTATAGATTTTTAATTAAACATTACATCTAAGAAGAATGCTGACTTGAGATAAATATCAGTAGAACATATAATAATGTGTCTTTATTTGGAAAAAAGAAAATACCATTAAGTTTGGTAAAACTAAACTTAAAATTTTTTCAGAAGCTTGACTTTGTATTATTGTTTATATCATAGCATCACTTACAAAACAAGCACATATATAAAAAGTTGTCAAGATGTTGCTGAAATTGTTGAAGTTCCTCTGTGGGCTTGGATTCTAACAGGTTTCCAGTAAGAGTTCACCTTCCTCTTGTTTGATTTCAGCAAATCACATAAAAACAGACACTTCCTGTCTTAGTACCAACAAAGGAAGGCACACCCTCACTAAAAGTAGAGCAGAGGTGAGAGATTCAGATTTACTTGCCTTTGTAGGACTTCTTGGAGAAGTTTATTGTTTCATTACATGTCAGCATATAACGAGTCAAGCTGCTTGCATTAACATCAATGCAATGATATGTATTTCTCCAACAATGGAGAAATACAGAAAATCTATGAAGTGGAATGTTCAGTATTAGAAAAATCCCATAGAATCATTGGTGAATTAAAAACAGATTTGAGACAGTTTAATGTTCCTCATACTGTAACAAAGAAAACTTTATGAAATGTTTAAGTCATAAAACTGCAATATTAGTTCTGCCAAAGTAAAAAATATACAATGATGATGGCAAGGAGAAAATCATTGGACATTAATGTGCCTATGTGATCTTAAAAACAAATGGAATGGAATGTGAGATTGCAATTCTTACTGGATTCAATGAAATTACTAAAATGCATTGATAGTATAGCACTTTGGTGTTAAATGTAAAAATTAATGTCTAAATATGATACCTCAAAATAATAGGTATTAGACTGCTATAAGAATTATATTTGTTTTCATGTATGAGTCTCTTTCAAACTGAAGGTTCTGGTATCTTAAGAAAGTATGCGTATTTTGTTTCCATACCGTATTTATAAAGCTATAAGTTAATGACCAATATTTCTAAGTAGGATTTCATGTAAGATGCACACTTCTATTACAAGTGAAACCTACGCCAAATGTTAAAGACAAATAGCATAAGAATAAAAGATGTTTTCTTGTATTTTCTGTTCTTGTTTTTATAGTATTTATAAG